TTCCCTCAGCATCATGACCTTTGCCTTTCATAGCATCTATCATGCTGAACTTACACATTTACTTCCTTCTCTGGACTGAAAGCTCATTGGTGGCAGAGATCCTTTACATTTTTGTATTCTGAGTGTCTGGAACACAACACGTAGTCAGTAAAGACGTGTTATTGCAAATGTCCACACATCTTGTGTCTGGCTCAGAATATGGTGTTTTAGGCCGGGTGCGGTGGCTCCCAGCACTTTGGGAGGCTGAGGCAGGCGGATCACCTGAGGTTAGGAGTTTGAGACCAGCCTGGTCAACACGGTGAAACCCTGTCTCTACTAAAAATACAAAAATTAGCCGGGTATGGTGGCGGGCACTACAGTAACTGTAATCCCAGTTACTCAGGGGGCTGAGGCAGGAGAATCACTTGAACCCAGGAGGCGGAGGCTGCAGTGAGCCAAGACCGCGCCATTGCACTCCAGCCTGGGCAACCGAAAAAAAAAAAAAAATTAGAAATCTCTGGAGTCAGATCTGGGTTGTGGGCCTTGCTCTGCCTTGTATCAACTATGTGGCAAGTGACTGACCTCTACAAACCTCAGATTTGTGATCTGAGATTAATCAAGGGTTAATTGAGAAACCAGCTGAGTGCTAGCACCTAGTAAGTGTTCAGTAAGTGACAGTGATGGTTATTGCTGAGTTTTGAATGGAGGAGCTGCCTTAGAATCAGGAGACCTGCGCCCCAGTTCCCATTCTGCCCCACCTCCCTGTGTCACCCTAGGCAGGCCACATTTCCTCCCTAGTTTCAGGGGCCTGAAGCAGATGCCCTCTTAGGGCCCCACAGCCTGACATGCTGTAGGGCCTGAGAAGCGGCGTCGTGGAGGACGAGATGTGTGAGGGCAGCAAAGAGTGCTATGTGTCCAGCAGAGGGCCCTGCCCGGCCTGTGGCCGGAGGCTGGGAGGGAGGGCAGGCGAGTGATGCCAGACGCCTGACTGGAGGCGGATCCAGCCGGCCAGCTGCCTCTCTGGAGCCCAGCTCTTGGGCCCCCTGCACTCACCTGCTCTTCCTGGGCTGGCTGTCTCCTGCTCATCCAGCCATGCGGTGGCTGTGGCCCCTGGCTGTCTCTCTTGCTGTGATTTTGGCTGTGGGGCTAAGCAGGGTCTCTGGGGGTGCCCCCCTGCACCTGGGCAGGCACAGAGCCGAGACCCAGGAGCAGCAGAGCCGATCCAAGAGGGGCACCGAGGATGAGGAGGCCAAGGGCGTGCAGCAGTATGTGCCTGAGGAGTGGGCGGAGTACCCCCGGCCCATTCACCCTGCTGGCCTGCAGCCAACCAAGCCCTTGGTGGCCACCAGCCCTAACCCCGGCAAGGATGGGGGCACCCCAGACAGTGGGCAGGAACTGAGGGGCAATCTGACAGGAGCACCAGGGCAGAGGCTACAGATCCAGAACCCCCTGTATCCGGTGACCGAGAGCTCCTACAGTGCCTATGCCATCATGCTTCTGGCGCTGGTGGTGTTTGCGGTGGGCATTGTGGGCAACCTGTCGGTCATGTGCATCGTGTGGCACAGCTACTACCTGAAGAGTGCCTGGAACTCCATCCTTGCCAGCCTGGCCCTCTGGGATTTTCTGGTCCTCTTTTTCTGCCTCCCTATTGTCATCTTCAACGAGATCACCAAGCAGAGGCTACTGGGTGACGTTTCTTGTCGTGCCGTGCCCTTCATGGAGGTGAGTGTGTGTTCTGTTTGAGCTCTGCTGGGTGCTTCTCTCTTCCCTCACATCCTGCCCACAGGTCTCCTCTCTGGGAGTCACGACTTTCAGCCTCTGTGCCCTGGGCATTGACCGCTTCCACGTGGCCACCAGCACCCTGCCCAAGGTGAGGCCCATCGAGCGGTGCCAATCCATCCTGGCCAAGTTGGCTGTCATCTGGGTGGGCTCCATGACGCTGGCTGTGCCTGAGCTCCTGCTGTGGCAGCTGGCACAGGAGCCTGCCCCCACCATGGGCACCCTGGACTCATGCATCATGAAACCCTCAGCCAGCCTGCCCGAGTCCCTGTATTCACTGGTGATGACCTACCAGAACGCCCGCATGTGGTGGTACTTTGGCTGCTACTTCTGCCTGCCCATCCTCTTCACAGTCACCTGCCAGCTGGTGACATGGCGGGTGCGAGGCCCTCCAGGGAGGAAGTCAGAGTGCAGGGCCAGCAAGCACGAGCAGTGTGAGAGCCAGCTCAACAGCACCGTGGTGGGCCTGACCGTGGTCTACGCCTTCTGCACCCTCCCAGAGAACGTCTGCAACATCGTGGTGGCCTACCTCTCCACCGAGCTGACCCGCCAGACCCTGGACCTCCTGGGCCTCATCAACCAGTTCTCCACCTTCTTCAAGGGCGCCATCACCCCAGTGCTGCTCCTTTGCATCTGCAGGCCGCTGGGCCAGGCCTTCCTGGACTGCTGCTGCTGCTGCTGCTGTGAGGAGTGCGGCGGGGCTTCGGAGGCCTCTGCTGCCAATGGGTCGGACAACAAGCTCAAGACCGAGGTGTCCTCTTCCATCTACTTCCACAAGCCCAGGGAGTCACCCCCACTCCTGCCCCTGGGCACACCTTGCTGAGGCCCCAGTAGGGGTGGGGAGGGAGGGAGAGGCCGCCACCCCCGCCGGTGTCTGCTGTTCTTTCCCCATAGGTCTTGCTTTGTTGCCTGTCTTGCTGTCTAGGGATGGACTTGGTTCCTCTTGTCAAGGTTTGGGAATGTCAAAGCCCCCTCCCCACACAGGGCCTTTCCTGTCCCTTGTGGGGCCTTCCAACCCTGTCCTTTCCACTGGTGGGCGGTGATGCTTCTAGGTCCTTAGAACTGCCCAGAAACTCTGAGTCCCAGCAGCTGGGAGCCAGAACTTTGCCTGCCCTCCCTTGGTTCCAGTCTCTCTTCTCTCTCTCTGCCTTGGAACCTGACCATACTTTAGTTGTGCCCTTCCCAGGCATCATCCTCCTACCACCAACCTGGGGCCCCATCTTGGAATGGGGGCTCCTTGGGGCCAGCCCAGTGTGGCTCACCACACTCTTCTTTTTTTTTTTTTTTTTTTTTGAGATGGAGTCTTGCTCTGTTGCCCAGGCTGGAGTACATTTGCCTGATGTCAGCTCCCTGCAACCTCCGCCTCCTGGGTTCAAGCGATTCTCCTGCCTCAGCCTCCTGAGTAGCTGGGATTACAGGTGTGCACCAACACACCCGGCTAATTTTTGTATTTGTAGAAGAGGCGGGGTTTCACCATGTTGGCCAGGCTGGTGTTGAACTCCTGACCTCAAGTGATCTGCCTGCCTTGGCCTCCCAAAGTGCTGGGATTACAGGTGTGAGCTGCCACGCCCAGCCCCAGTACACTCTTCTCTGGACCAGATCTGTCCCAGTCCTGGATGCCTCCTCCTACTGGTGCCTTCTTTTCTTCCAGAGGATTTCTCTCTCCTTCCTCCTCCTTTCTTTGGGATCCCTGGGTTGCCCTGTCCCAACCTCCTTGTTAGGTGCTTTCCCATAGGAGGCCCTTCTTGAGAAACAATAAACTAGGTAGAACTACCCCTATGCCCATCCACTTTCTTGTGCCACATTCTGGCAGGGCCCAGATGCAGCTGGGCCTTCCTGGCCTGGCAGTGCCTAGGAGAATTTCTCCTGACCTGGCCTGGCCTGTGGCTGATGTTCAGAACAGCCTTGTGGCCGATGTTCAGAACAGCCTTGTGGCCCTGGCGACTCCAAGGGTTTTATGGCTTTTGAGGGACAGAGAGGATGGAGGGCTTGGGGAGCCGGAGGACCTAAGTCCTCATCCTGGCCTAAACCCCATGCTCCTTGGGAAGTCAAAAGCCTGGAAAATATCTCCTCTGGAGCCTTCATCTCTGCTATGCCCTCTCTCCACAAAGCCCCCCTTGGAGGGAGTCCAGTGGTCTTTCCTCTGTGAGCCCCAGGGCTTCCCAGCCTTTGTCACTCTGAGAGCTGCTCTTGTTCAGTTTCTTAGAATGGACTGTTTTGCCTGTAGACGGCCCAGCTGCCTGCCCTGGCCTGCCCCCACCCAGCCCCCACTGCACCACCCTTCCCGCCAGAGCTCCCACTGCCCCCGGCAGACCCTTCATGCAGCTTCTCCTGTGGGGTCTTGCCCTTGAAGTGCCACTTCCCCCAGCCCCACCTCTGGTCCCTTCCAGAGGGCACCCTTAGCCTTGTAGGTCCCTGGGAAGCTGGCACAGCATCAACCAGAAGTGATGCCTCAGCCAGGCCACCAGTCGCTCCCCGCCTGGGAGCTCAGCTTTCCTCAGAACCACCCCCCCTGTCTGAAGCTCTGTCCTGGGTCCCACCAGACTTCTGCCCACCAGGCCTACCTACAGCATCCACATGGGGCCTCAGGAAGGGCCCCGGGGGCCCAGGGATGGGCAGGGGCAGGGTTTCCAAGCGCCTGGGGCTCCATTCTCCTCTGTCCACCCACCCACACCCCTTGGCCTCAGCCTGCCCTGTACCCAAGCTTCCCTCCCCCTCTCCTGGGGATCTTAACGGCCTTGTTCTCTCTCCCTGGCACCCACCCCCAGGGCGGGTGATGCCGCCAAGAGAGAGGGAGGCCGTTGCTAGGTGATGGCGCCGCCATGCACACACCCTTTGTGCTGGGGAGTGACACCCACCCGTTTCTCAGCAGACCTGTTGCCACGGTGACTGAAGCCCCCAGCTCTGTCTGTAGAAACTTCAGATGGGTGGGGGAGCAGGTTGGAGAGGGGACCAAAGGCAGGCCTGTCGTGCTGAAGCTCTTGGGGACCGTTTCCTCGGCATTTCCCCAACTCCTTCTCCACCCCCCTGCCAGGCCCGGAAGTACCACCAGCTTCCTAAGGGATGCAGGAAGGGGCCGGGTGAACTGAGGTGAAGTCCAGGGCAGGGGAGTCAGACCCCTCAACATCCTGTTTAGGGGTCCTCCTCCACAAAGGGTGCCCTCCACCTCTCCCTCCTGCTGGTTGGCCGGCTCAGAGATGAAGGGGGAGAGATGGTGGCTCCAAGGCTCTGCCACCGCCACCTCCCAAGCCTGCCAACGTGAATGGCTTGCAGAATCAGTCAGCAGGCCAGCGGCCTTGGGAAAGAGCCACTGTCCTCGCAGCCTGGGCCAGCTGGGGGAACAATGTAGGGTTTGTTGCTTAGGGGTCCCAGGCTTGCGGGGGGGTTGGCACATGGTGGGCAGTGGACTTGAGCTGGGATGGTCTGAGGGGGCACTGACACGCTCACCCGAGGGCAGACTTCAGACCAGCCCTCAGATCCTGATGCCAGGTTACAGGGCTGAGGGGAGCCTGAAATCCACTGGGTCTCCCTGCTCCACTTGGGAGTCACCTTCTCATCACCTATCCTGGAACTGAATGCAATTACTTAAACTCAGTCTCAGCTTCCTCATCTGTAAAATGGGAATAATCTGTCCTTCACAGAGGATTATGGTCATTTAATGAGACAAGATACATAAAGCACTTTGCATGGTGCCCCGAACCTTTTATTCCTTCCTCTCCTTTGGGAATTCAATTCTCTAGTGTTAGGAGCAGGCTTGGCCCAGGGATTCTTAAATGCATCCAGGTTTTGGCATCAAAGGGCCCCAAACATGACAATTTACCTATACTCATGGTCTGTTCCCATTCAACTTTAATAGGTTATGTGTGTTTTTTTTTTCTTAAGAGCTGGGTGGGGGGGTCTCACTATGTTGCCCAGGCTGGCTTTGAACTCCTGGGCTCAAGCAGTCCTCCTGTCTCAGCCTCCTGAGTAGCTGGGACTACAAGTGTGTACCACCATGCCTGGCTGAACACTTTTTTTTTTTTGAGACAAGATCCCACTCAGTCACTCAAGCTGAGTGCTGTGGTGTGATCACAGCTCATTGCAGCCTCCACTTCCTGGGCTCAAGCGATTCTCCTGCCTCAGCTTCCTGAGTAGCTGGGACTACAGGTGCGCACTACCACGCCTGTCTAATTTTTGATTATTTGTAGAGATAGGGTCTCACTATTTTGCCCAGGCTGGTCTCAAACTCCCAGACTCAAGTCATTCTCCTACCTCGGGCTCCCAAAGTACTGGGATTACAGGCATGAGCACCTGGCCCCTGAACAAATTCTTTAAGTCATATTAGCACCTGCTGCACGCCGGCACTGTGGAAGGAGGATGCTTGCTTGCTTCCTGGTAACCAGCTCTCTTATCTCAAACCTCAATCCTCAGTGAGGATCACAGGATCTGAGAAAGGCACCTTGGCCTGGAAACAGCCCCAGATGAGTGAGATTGCTGGTCCTCTCCCGGGATCCCAGGCCCAGGAAAACCTAGCCATGCTTGCAGTCAGGAGAGGGCAGGGGATAGAGCCCTGGCTCCCATTCAACCTCCTTAGCCAGGAGGACATGTCCCATTTTGCTTAGGAGTTGGGAGGTACCCTAGAATCACTTAGCTTCAGATGCCAAATTCCATCCACATTCTTTCCTCCAACTCTCTGGCAGTGGGGAACTGCCTCTCCAGGCAGGGAACTGCTCTGACAGGTCTGATGACTGCCTCCAGGAGGAAGCCCTGGGCACCAATGAAGGTGAGGGGCTGGAGGGCCCAGGACGGGGAGTCAAGGTCCCCACTCCCAGGACTAAGGGACAGTTTGGCTCCTTTTTCCTGCAGTGGGAGGGGTGAGAAGGGCTGGGGTGTTCTGCAAGGGCCTGCTCCATTTTCCAGGGTGAAGGAGAGGCCGAGGGAGGTGGAGCGGGAGGAGGTGGGGCTTACTGTGAAACTGGGTCAAGATGGCCTCGGATTTGAGCAGGCAGGGTCACCAGGCTCTGAGGCAGCAGCTGTGAGCAGTGCCGAGGGAGGACCAGCTCTGACGGTGAGGTCGGGTGGGGGACTAGAATCCAGCAGAGGAGCGAGGGCAGGGCTCCTACCAGGAAACCCATAGCATTGACACTAACTGAGAGGCAGCAAAGGCGGTGACACTCCCCCAGGCTCTGTGGGCCCAGCCCTACCCCTGAAGCACAGTTAACTGGTTCTGGGGTAGGAACTGGGGGCCGGAGGGACAGGGTTCTGGTTCTGGCTCAACCTTGGCTGCTGGTGAGATCCAGGGCCTGGGAAAGAGGGGCTGAGGCCTGAACTGGGCCTAAGGAGAGTGCAGCTCAGTTCGCACACAACAGCACCCAGCCCTGTCCCCTTGCTGCCTCTACCCAGCCCTGGGCAGTTCCCTCAACAGAGCTCTGCAGCCCCAAGTGGCAGCTGCTGGCTCAAAGCTGGGACTACATGAAAGTCTGAAAAGAGAATGAGAAGGAGGTGGCGCAAGAGCCTGGACGCACGTGTGGGAGGCCGTTTTGTGCAGCGCCATTGTGCTCCCCGGGCGGGCATGTGCTCGCGCTCCGTGGCTCTGTTGGTGCCCAGCGTGCGGGGGTGTGCTGGTGGCCCTGTGGGCCTGTAGGGCAACCCATGCCAACTGCGGAAAAGTAACCAGCACCATACACCCCCCCCAACACAAAACTGGTCATTTATTTTTTTTGTTGTCATTGTTATTAGGAAGCAAAAAAATGTACAGTTACAAGAATCATTTTCCAAACAGAGGTTAAATATGAGCTGAAAAGTGTAAAAAAGGAAGAGGAACATCACTTTACAAATCATTAAATTAAACAAATAAACAAACAGAACCCAAAGAACCAACCCCCCATGCTGAGTTCTCTCCTTGTGCAACT